ATTTGCCTGCCTCAGCCTCCCAAAGTGCTGGGATTACAGGCGTGAACCACCGCACCGGCCTTTGCCTCTGTTTTTGTAATCATAAAACAGGCAGACAAAACCTCCAGTGGAATTGTGAAAATTAAATGATATGCATGCAGAAAGCGTTCTGCAAACTCTGTTTTGCTAGTTTGGGTGTTTAGTGTTAGTTTTTATATCATTAGTACTGGTTGTAAACTTATCAATTTAAGCAAGATGGAAAATCGAGGGTGTGTCAGGGAAGGGGGAAGTTTGAGCTGAAATTATGACCTCTTAGGGGTGGGAAGAGGAGGCTTTGGGGTTGTGAGGTCTGAGCCCCCTTACTTTGGGATGAGTCCACATCGCGGCGACTCCTCTGCAGAATGCGGTGATGTTGCGGTAAGGGGTCCGGGATAGCTGCGAGGCAGCTGGACCAATCCTGAACGAAAGACATCAGTGATCGCAAGAGGCGCTAAAACTTCTGCCGAAACCCGGGATCGAACCAGGGACCTTTAGATCTTCAGTCTAACGCTCTCCCAACTGAGCTATTTCGGCTGGGCGGCAGAGTCGCTCTCGCCGGGACTCCGTCCCGCGCTGCGCCTTCCCTGCGCAGGCGCAGTCGTTTCGCGTCAGCAGGCCCCACATCCTTTGTAAGGTCTCCCAGGGCGCCGGAGCGCAGTGTCGTCTCTGTGGCGCAATCGGTTAGCGCGTTCGGCTGTTAACCGAAAGGTTGGTGGTTCGAGCCCACCCAGGGACGCGTGGTGACTTTTGCCCTCCTGGAATAACAAGAAAATGAGTGTCGCCTCTGTTTTTGTCGGTCCGCCGCAGACCCGCGGCCCCCACGTGCGCACTCCGATGACCTTTCCGCCTCGGGTGATCTGGGGGTGCACGGCGCAACACGACCACGGAGGCCGAAAGCGCAGCGGAACCTCCCGGCTCCAGGTTCCGGTTTCCGCATGCGCTCCGAGCCGCTTTGGGCGGCGGCCCCGGGAACCCGGAGCGCTAAGGAGAACGGACCTCAGAGGTTGTCTGAAGGCCGAGGCCAAGATGGCGGTGCTGTCAGGTGAGCGCGGCACCGGCGGCGGGTGTGGGGCCTCACTGTTCCCACCCCGTGGTCCTCTCTGCAGCTCCTGGCCTGCGCGGCTTCCGGATCCTTGGTCTGCGGTGAGTGCCTGAGTCTCCAGCCCTCAGCTGGGCAGCCACTGACCCGCGTTCCATCTCCCGGCAGCTCCAGCGTGGGCCCGGCTGTGCAGGCACGAGGTGTCCATCAGAGCGTGGCCACCGATGGCCCAAGCAGGTGAAGCTGGCCTTCTGGGGGAGGTCGTACCCACGCCTCCTGTGCCCGTGTGTCTCTGTGCCAGCACCCAGCCTGCCCTGCCAAAGGCCAGAGCCGTGGCTCCCAAACCCAGCAGCCGGGGCGAGTATGTGGTGGCCAAGCTGGATGACCTCGTCAACTGGGCCCGCCGGGTGAGTACTATGAGCTGTAGGCCCTCCTCGAGGGTGGCGTCTGACCCGAGCCCGGCCTCCGCAGAGTTCTCTGTGGCCCATGACCTTCGGCCTGGCCTGCTGCGCCGTGGAGATGATGCACATGGCAGCACCCCGCTACGACATGGACCGCTTTGGCGTGGTCTTCCGCGCCAGCCCGCGCCAGTCCGACGTCATGATCGTGGCCGGCACACTCACCAACAAGATGGCCCCAGCGCTTCGCAAGGTAGGCCTCGTCCCAGCCGCCCAGCCGCCCCCTGAGCTGCGCACGGACCCCGCCTCTCTTCCAGGTCTACGACCAGATGCCGGAGCCGCGCTACGTGGTCTCCATGGGGAGGTGAGTGCAGGGCGGGGGGTCTCCAGGGACAGGGCACACTCCCCTCACGGTGCCTCCCCAACAGCTGCGCCAACGGAGGAGGCTACTACCACTATTCCTACTCGGTGGTGAGGGGCTGCGACCGCATCGTGCCCGTGGACATCTACATCCCAGGTAGGGCCGGGACCGCACCGCCCACGAGGGAGCGAGTGTGGACTGTACTCCTCCCTCCTTGCAGACTGAGCTCCTCCCTCCCTGGGGACCGCGCTCCTCCCTCCCTGCGGACTGTGCTCCCTGTCTGGGGACTGCGCTCCTCCCTCCTTGGGGACCGTGCTCCTCCCTCCCTCCCTGCGGACCGCGCTCCTCCCTCCCTGGGGACCGCGCTCCTCCCTCCCTGCGGACCGCGCTCGGCCCTCCCTGGGGACCGCGCCCCTCCCTCCCAGCGGACCGCGCTCCTCCCTCCCTGGGGACCTCGCTCCTCCCTCCCTCCCTGCGGACTGTGCTGCTCCCTCCCTGCGGACTGTGCTTCTCCCTCCCTTGGAGCAGCCTGGACTTGCCAGAGCTCTGCCAGGTGGGGCCTGGCCGCCCTTTCCCAGGCCCTGCAGTGGCCTTGTCCTTTCTCACCTGTTTCCACTCCTGCTGTCCCCGTTGGGCCCTGGGCTTCGTCCTCTTGCTCAAGCCCTTTGTTCTGAACCTGCGTGGCAGCCGGGACTGGGGGATCCCCAGCAAAGAGCTCTGGCTTGGGGCTCAGAAAGAGGGTCATCGGGTCCTCGTGGGATGCCCGGGCTCTGGGCCACCTCCCCTCCCTCCGCCCAGCCTCCCTGCCTCCATCTCCGTCCAGGGCAGCCCCGGGCCCTGCTCCCCACTGCTAAGTGTGTCTGCTGAGCGCTGGCCCCCATTGAGTCCTGAGGGCTGGGGCCGGGGGCCGGGTTAGTGAGGTCAGCGTCTTGTCCGAGAGGTCCCTGTGACAGCCCGGGATGAGCCACGGGTGGAGGGCAGTGGGGCCTTGCCCAGGGGAGGACCCCACTCTTCCTGCAGGGACCTCCCCTGCGCCGGCTCCCAGTCCCTGGCACTGCGCCCACCCAGGGCTGTCAGCCTCCACCTTCAGAGGCCGGCCCGGGAAACCCTTCCAAAGCCGAGCCGGCTGCGCTGTGCACGCGGTCACGCGGGCTCCGGCTGCGGGAAGCGAGACTGAGGCAAGGTCCCTGCAGGCTGCCCACCTACGGCCGAGGCCCTGCTCTACGGCATCCTGCAGCTGCAGAGGAAGATCAAGCGGGAGCGGAGGCTGCAGATCTGGTACCGCAGGTAGCGCCGCCGCCGCCGCCGCCGGAGCCTGTCGCCGTCCTGTCCCCAGCCTGCTTGTGTCCCGTGAGGTTGTCAATAAACCTGCCCTCGGGCTGCCGCCTCCCAGTGTGGTGTGTGGGTGAAAGGAGCCGG